AAGAAACTTCTTAACCATAAGTAATCATTTTTCATTTTTCTCTTCTCCCTTATTCTGCTCTCCCCCACCATATACCTCCTGGCCCCAGGCAATTACTTGTCTAATATCTGTCTCTATATATTTGCCTATTCTGGTTTTTAGCTCTTTTTTTTTTCTTGGGGGAGACAGGGTCTGGCTCTGTGCCCCAGGCTGGAGTGTAGTAGTACAATTATGGCTCACTGCAGTCTCAAACTCCTGGGCTCAACCAATCCTCCTGCCTCACCCTCTCAAGTAGCTGGAACCACAGGTGTGTGCCACTGCGCCCAACTAATTTTTGTATTTTTTGTAGAGATGAGGTTTTGCCACATTGCCCAGGCTGGTCTCAAACTCCTGGGCTCAAGAAATCTGCCTGCCTCGGCCTCCCAAAGTGCTAGGAGCACAGGCATGAGCCACCACACCCAGCAGTTCTTTTTATCTAACTGTAACTATATATCGTTGACCAGGATCTGCCTTCCCCGCTGCCCCCAAACACTTAAGCATCTGGTAACCACCATTCTACTATCTCCTATGAGATTTGCTTTTATAGATTCTAAATATAAGTGAGATCGTGTACTGTCTGTACCCGGCTTATTTCACTTAACATAATATTCTCCAGGGGTTCATCCATGTGGTTGCAAATGACAAGATTTTGTTCTTTTTTATTGCTGAATAGTACTCCATTGTGTATATGTCCATTTTGCTTATCCATTCATCTCTTGATGGTCACTTAGGTTGCTTCCATAACTTGGCTATAATGAATAATGCTACAGTGAACGTGGGAGTGCAAGATGCCTTTTTGATGTACTGATTTCATTTCCTTTGGGTAAATACCCAGTAGTGGGATTGCTGGATCATATGCTAGTTCTATTTTTAATATTTTGAAGAACCTCCATACTGTTTGCCTTAATGGGGATACTAATTTACATTTCCTCCAATAGCATACAAAAGCTTTTTTTTTCTCCGCATCCTTGCCAACACTTACCTTCTGTCTTTTTTTTTTTTTTTCCAAGAAAGGCCCAAACAAAGCTAATCTTTTGTCTTTTTGGTAATGGCCATTTTAACTGGTATGAGGTGACTGAGGTGATATTTCATTGTGATTTTGATTTTCATTTTCTTAATGATTAGTGATGTTGAACATTTTTTCATATACCTGTTGGCCATTTGCTTGTCTTCTTTTGAGAAGTCTATTCAGGTCTTTTGACCATGTTTTTTTTTTTTTTAATTAGAAAAATTATTTATTTCTGCTCCTTTCATACATCTTATTGTTCAGGAAACAGTCTTACATACATATCTGAAATAATCTACCGTCACACACTCTAGTTAAAGGCAAAGCACCATAGGTAAACCTGATCAGCTGTCCAGAGTTCTGAGCTTATGGAATCTTGCTTCTTGATTTTACGTTAATTTCTGAAAACAGAAACGCCATCTCCAAAAGGTGTTAAGGGGGTTGTAAAAAATAATCACTTTATTTGATATTACAGCTGTAAATATGGAGCTCTTTTTTTTTCTTTTTTACAGTTTTTTTTTTTTTTTTTAATTTTTTTTTATTGATCATTCTTGGGTGTTTCTCACAGAGGGGGATTTGGCAGGGTCATAGGACAATAGTGGAGGGAGGGTCAGCAGATAAACAAGTGAACAAAGGTCTCTGGTTTTCCTATGCAGAGGACCCTGCGGCCTTCCGCAGTGTTTGTGTCCCTGGGTACTTGAGATTAGGGAGTGGTGATGACTCTTAACGAGCATGCTGCCTTCAAGCATCTGTTTAACAAAGCACATCTTGCACCACCCTTAATCCATTTAACCCTGAGTGGACACAGCACATGTTTCAGAGAGCACAGGGTTGGGGATAGGGTCACTGATCAACAGGATCACAAGGCAGAATAATTTTTCTTAGTACAGAACAAAATGAAAAGTCTCCCGTGTCCACCTCTTTCTACACAGACATGGCAACCATCCGATTTCTCAATCCTTTCCCCGCCTTTCCCCCCTTTCTATTCCACAAAACCGCCATTGTCATCATGGCCCGTTCTCAATGAGCTGTTGGGTACACCTCCCAGACGGGGTGGTGGCTGGGCAGAGGGGCTCCTCACTTCCCAGTAGGGGCGGCCGGGCAGAGGCGCCCCTCACCTCCCGGACGGGGCGGCTGGCCGGGCGGGGGGCTGACCCCTCCACCTCCCTCCCGGACGGGGCGGCTGGCTGGGCGGGGGGCTGACCCCCCCACCTCCCTCCCGGACGGGGCGGCTGGCCTGGCGGGGGCTGACCCCCACCTCCCTCCCGGATGGGGTGGCTGCCGGGCGGAGGGGCTCCTCACTTCTCATATGGGGCAGTTGCCAGGCGGAGGGTCTCCTCACTTCTCAGACGGGGCGGCTGGGCAGAGACGCTCCTCACCTCCCAGACGGGGTCGCGGCCGGGTAGAGGCGCTCCTCACATCCCAGACGGGGCGGCGGGGCAGAGGCGCTCCCCACATCTCAGACGATGGGCGGCCGGGCAGAGACGCTCCTCACTTCCTAGATGGGATGGCGGCCGGGAAGAGGCGCTCCTCACTTCCTAGATGGGATGGCGGCCGGGCAGAGACGCTCCTCACTTTCCAGACTGGGTAGCCAGGCAGAGGGGCTCCTCACATCCCAGACGATGGGCGGCCAGGCAGAGACGCTCCTCACTTCCCAGACGGGGTGGCGGCCGGGCAGAGGCTGCAATCTTGGCACTTTGGGAGGCCAAGGCAGGCGGCTGGGAGGTGGAGGTTGTAGCGAGCCGAGATCACGCCACTGCACTCCAGCCTGGGCACCATTGAGCACTGAGTGAACCAGACTCCATCTGCAATCCCGGCACCTCGGGAGGCCGAGGCTGGCGGATCACTCGCAGTTAGGAGCTGGAGACCAGCCCGGCCAACACAGCGAAACCCCGTCTCCACCAAAAAAATACGAAAACCAGTCAGGCATGGTGGCGCGCGCCTGCAATCGCAGGCACTCGGCAGGCTGAGGCAGGAGAATCAGGCAGGGAGGCTGCAGTGAGCCGAGATGGCAGCAGTACAGTCCAGCTTCGGCTCGGCATCAGTGGGAGACCGTGGAAAGAGAGGGAGAGGGAGACCGTGGGGAGAGGGAGACCGTGGGGAGAGGGAGAGGGAGAGGGAGAGGGCTTTTGACCATTTTTAAACAGGGTTATTTGTTTTCTTACTATTAAGTTGAGTTCCTTTTATATTTTAGATATTAAACCTTTGTTGGATGTATACTTTGCAAATATAATATTTTCTCCCATTCTATAGGTTGTCGCTTCACTATCGGTTGTTTCCTTTGCTGTGCAGAAGCTTTTTAGTTTGATGTAGTTTGATTTGCCCATTGTTTGCTTTTGTTGCCTGTGCTTTTGAAGTCTTGTTCATAAACTTCTTGCCCATATAAATGTAATGAAGCATTTCTCCTGTGTTTCCTCTAGCAGTTTCATAGTTTCAGGTCTTAAATCTATGTCTTTAATTCATCTTGAGTTGATTTGTGTATATGGTGGGAGATAAGGGTTTAATTCATTCTTCTGCATGTGGATTTTCAGTTTTCCCAGCATCGTTTATTGAAAGACTGTACTTTCTTTTCAATAAATGTGTGTTCTTGGTGCCTTTGTTGAATATCAGTTGGCTGTAAATGTGTGGATTTATTCCTGGGTTCTCTGTTCCATTGATCTATCTGTTTTTATACCAGTACCATGCTGTTTTTATAACTTTAGTTTTATGGCATATTTTGAAGTCAGGTATTATGATGCCTCCAGCTTTGTTCTTTTTGCTCAAGATTGCTTTGGCTATTCAAGGTCTTTTGTGGTTACATACGAATTTTAGGATTTTTTTTTCTATCTGTGAAGAATGTCATTGGTATTTTGATAGGAATTGCACTGAATCTGCAGATTGCTTTGGACGGTATGAACATTTAAGAAATAATTCTTTCAATCCATGAACACAGGATAACTTTCCATTTATTTGTGTCTTCAGTTTCTTTCATCAGTGTTTTATAGTTTTCATCCTAGAGATTTTTCACCATGGTTAAGTTTATTTCTAGATATATATATATATATTTTTTTTTAATTGTATTGTAAATGGGATTTTCTTGATTTCTTTTTCATATAGTTCACCATTAATGTATAGAAATGATACTGGTTTATGGCTGTAATCCCAGCACTTTGGGAGGCCAAGGCAGGTGAGTTGCTTGAGCTCGCGAGTTTGCCACCAGCCTGAGCAACATGGCAAAACCCTTTCTCTACAAAAAATACAAAAGTTAGCCAGGTGTGGTGGTCCCAACTACTTGGGAGGCTGAGGTGGGAGGATTGGTTGAGCCCAGGGAGTTGAGGCTGCAGTGAGCTGTGATTGCAACACTGCACTTCAGCGTGGGCAACAGAGTGAGATCTTGTCTCAAAAAAAAGAAATAATACTAGTTTTTGTTTGTAGATTTTGTATCCTGAAACTTTACTGAATGTTTTTTAGTTCGAACAGTTTTTTTGGTGGAGTCTTTAGGATTTTCTCTACTTATGATCGTGTCATCTGTAAACAGAGACAGTTAACTTCCTCCTTTCCGATTTAGATGCCTTTTCTTTCTCTTGCCTAATTGCCTAATTACAGCATGTTCCTATTCTGTAAATGTTCAATGAACTAGAGAATGATTCTTGGGTAGTTAATATTGTCAATGTTGATGAACTCTTTTCCTTCGCTGAAAGCAGCTACTTTGTTGGAGGTTTCAATTCTGCGTGGCAATTTGCAGCATTTCTAGTGGTACTGCTCCACATTTTACAGCTTTATGAAGAAGGTGTTTACTTTTTTTGAAATTACCTTGAGACATTTCAAACTGTGCAGAAGATATATGCACAAAAGCAAATGTCTTGCAGTTTGCTATAGCCACTTATACATCATCTGGCTCTTGAATAGCTTTAATTCAGCTGTTGAATCTCACTTGAATTTGAGCAAAACCTTCATCTTTATATGTATCTGGACAAATTACTTCAATTGCTTGACAGTAATGACCAATCAATTTATTTAAAATAGTATCATTTAGTAGGACAGTGTTTTTCTCTGGTTTGAGCAACGAATTCAACCAGTCCTCTGGGTTGATCATCATCATCATCATCATTTGGTTATCAGTTCCTGAGTTATTTTTACCAGGGAGTTTTATACCTTTAGACAGCTATTTTGAATTATCTCAGGAATGTCATATATCTCTGCCTCTTTAGAGTCAGTCACTGGCACTTTGTCTGTTTGGTGACATCATGTTTCCCTGACTGTTCTTCATCTTTGTAGTTATACATTGATATCTGTGCATTGAATATGTAGGTATTTATAAACAGTCTTTGCAATCTGGCTTTGTCTGTGATTGTCCTTGTATAGTAGGTCTGTCCAGAAATTGTAAGCATACTGTCTTTTTTGGTCTTTAAGCCCGTGAACGCTACAGCCCGTGTAGTGCCAAATGGTGCCCTAAGCCCAGGTTCCCTGCAGTCCACTCTGTGATTTGTTTGTTGACTGCTGTGAGCCCCACCCCCATTCTTTGTTTCTAATTTACACCTAGCAGGCTAACCCTGCTGGCACCTGCAGTGCTTCCAGGGGGAAAGGACCATAGTGTGCCCCTGTGAAGAGTCTCAGAATGGTGCGGAAGGTGAATGCCCACCTCCCGCTCTCTTTTCCCACTGTAGAAACTGATTCCAGAGAAATTCTCCAAGTGCGGTGCTATGTGGGCTTGCGGGAGAGGTGTTATGATCAAACAGAACCATTCTCTTTACCCTCTGTTCATGGTTTTTCTTGGCTCTGTGGTCCAGTGAGTTGTCACAGCTTCACTCCCAATTTCTGGGATATTCAGGGCAATAATCTTGCCACTGGGTATTTGCTAGTTGAAATTATGTGGTAGGGAGAGAAGCCAGTAAGCTTCACTTCTCCGTTTGGCTGATGTCACTCTCGAATTCTGTACTTTCATACGGATTGTAATAGGGAGGGTCTAAAAGGAAGCTTCAGTTTTGGATTTTTAGAGCTTCTTCTAAGTACAATTGTTGAATCAAGAGGTAAAAATGGTATGTTATAACTGGAAATACGCTGAGATTAAAAAGGAGATAAATTAGCCCCATTGGGACAGTGCTATTGGGAATGTGAATTGATACCACTTTCCTGGAGTCTAGTTTAGTATTTATTTTATATGTAATGCCTGAAAAGATGTGTGTCTCCTTTGACTCAATACTTATAGGAATTTACACAAAGGTTATAATCAAAGATTATAGAACTGTTATACTGGAAAAACACGAAATATTCTAATTATGAATTAATTGGGGATTGGTTAAATAAACTATGGTTTGATATGCTCTAAAAATAATGTTACAGAAAAAAGTGTACTGATATGGCAAAATGTATGACTTATAGTTAAAAAAGCAGGTTAGATGTTGATAGATACAGTATGATAGAAAAAGATCAGGAAGGTATATGCTGACATTTAAATCTGGATATTTATGAGTGTTTTTTTTATTTCAATCTTTGTACATGCATGTATTTTCTAGAAATTGTATTACTATCTTTGTAATAAAGTAAATTATTTTTAAGGGACTAAATAATAAATATTTGTTACTTGAGTGCCTTACACATTCACTCGGCAATTACAGTTTCCCGAACATTGGACTTCAGACTCTTTTCACAGCACATCCTTATTTTCATAAATAGAAAATTAAACTTTTTATTTGTCATTTTGATGTTATGCCAGGTTTAGAATACTGGAGTCTCGATCAATAAGGTGGCACCACATTGCAGAATCATCTCTTTTTACCATGGGCCCAACATGGATGAGGATCAATCAGTGTCTGTAACAGTCTTTGCAGTGAGGGCAGAGTGACCAGTTATTAAGTTGTAGGCTAAAAGATCCTGGGAGAGACCAGCCACGCACAGGACTTCACAAATCACTGGACAGTAAGGAAGATGACCCTGTGGGTAGCACGAGAAAATGTAGCCGCCTTCCTGGAATCTAGTTCCTATTCGCCTGTAGCACCAAATGAACCAATCTTACAACCATAACCAGCATATGTAGCTTGGAAAGATGCTGAATTCCACACCCTAAGATCTGGGAATGGATTTTGGCTCTTTCCAGCGTCCTAGTCTGGGGCAAGTCATTCAGCCTCTTGAGACAGTTTCTCTAACAGTGACTAAACATGCTGACCACCTGTGGTGGTTGGAATAAGAGAAAATAGCATTACTCATTGGCAGGTTTCTAAATTGGGAAGCGTAAAATGTGAGCATTTATAAGCGGTCTTAGTCTGTGTTGTGTGGCTATAGCTGATTCCCACAGACTGAGTCATTTATAAAGAAAAGAGTAATTACAGTTTTAGGGGCTGGGGTGTCCAAAGTAAGGTAAGGGGATGCATCTGGTGAAGGCCTCCTTGCTGTATTGTCCCCTGGCAGAAGGGCACAAGGCAGAAGTGGGTGCAGGAGACAGAAAGGAGGCAAGAGGGGCAGACCATCTTTGATAACAACTCATTCTCCTGGTAACAGCATTAAGCCATCATGAGAGCAGAGTCCTTGTGACTTCATCACTTCTCATCAGGCTCTGCCTCCCAACACCACTGCAGAGGACCAAGCTTCTAACTTATGAATTTAGGGGACACACTTAAACCATAACATAAGCCTTACCAAACAAAACAAGCAAAAATTGGCTTTTTTCTCAGTGAAAATACGCTGCTAACCAGAGGCTGCCAGTTCACGGCAGCACACAGTGCAGACTGGGTGACTTCCATGGCTCTTCCGAGGCTCATAGAGGTTTGGTTGGCGTGTCTTAGCGCACCATGACATCATCCAGTGACCTTAGGGCTCAAACCTTGTGACCAGACAGCCCTGTGTTTCTAACCTCAAGCTATTTAAAAATTTAAAGGAGGCTACATATATACACTAACCACTTTTTACCATACTAGTTTCAATTTAAAATTATCTTTTTGGTTATCTTCCTTGCTGAGAGAAAATTCTAGTGAAGCCTTCTGGGGGAGGATCCTCCCCTTACAGGGGAAGAAAAACATGACCAGACAGAAGTGAGAACCAGAACAGAGTGGAGGGCATCTACCTTGTGTTTTTGTCTTTTCTCTGTTCACTTCTTTCACTGTTTGCAAATAAACCCTGCCAAGGAGGCAGAGCACATAAGGGGCCCTCGTGAGGGAAGTGCTTGATGGGATGCTGGACTTCCTCATTAACACTTCACCTAGTTCAAATTTGGCCTTCCCACAGCAGCTCCTACCTGGGGCTTTACCAGTTTTTGGAGCATGCAGTCTTAAATCTAGAAAGAAATGCCCAGTGTGATTCTTAGATGTTTGGTGGCTTAACCTGTCCCAAATGACAGGTGGGCCTCCCTTCACACTGGACAGGTCTGAAATAACCAAGAGAAACAGTGGTGCTCCAACTCAGCTCCATGGGGAAGCTGAGAGGGACCATGGGACTTGTCCTGGGTCTGCCTTGGCATGTACCATCATACGATCTGGGCTCACATAAGTAGCAGTCCTTTCCTAAGAGGATTCTATTCATACTTCATGAAATACCAGTTGTCTATATCAAATAATCAGTGTGGAGAAACCACTCCAGACGAAAGGACACCTTGATGGAAACAAGGTGGGCAGGTGAGGGTGAGGAAGCTGAGATGATACGGATAATTGTATACTACTCAAAATAAGTGCTTGAGGGCCTAAAACATTACCCCATGTAATACATGTGTTATGCTTTTCTTAACAATTGCATTGGAACAAGATAAATGCAGAGGTGGTTATGGCAATTCCCTATTTGTAATGTACTTTTGAGACAGAAAAATCAAAGTGATCACCAAACTGTAGTGCTGAAAGATGATTCCTACTGTGATCATCGCATTCCTTCAGTGGAATTGCTGCATGTGACTTTGCAGAGAGAACAGTTAGGGTATGGTTATGTTCCCCTACACTCCAAGTGGCCAAAGGACCCAAGGCATTTGGGGGCAGCCTATCAAGGTATTTAAATATCAAGCCATGATATTTAATTTTATTTTGAAGCCAATGGAAAGCACGGAAAACTACAGAAGAGAGAGGTGCCATTTATAATTCAAATTATTGAGGATTTTATATAAGACAGAGTACCTACTTTTAGTCCCAGGTATAGCAAATTTGTCTTTTCTAACTTGACAATGGCTTTAAAAGTGTACCATGATGCCCTTCCACTGCAAATTACAGGGCACTCAGCTATTTTTCACAAAATCATGATACTTCAATAACTATGTTGTTTTTCTTTAGTGGAGCTACTATTGAGCCTCACAGATGATTGACACATATTTCCCTGCAAATTAACATCACTTAGGACATACTTATCTCAGAGAAAACGGCCCAGAAGCATATTGGGGTGAAGGGAGGCTAAGGCCCCAGAGCTCTTCTGGGCATGAGATTTCTTTCTCAGGGGGTGCTTATGATTGGCTGCTTGTCCCAAGATGCTAATGGAGGCAGGGAAGGCTCACTGCTCCAGCCCATGGGGCGGAGCAAGGCCAGTCCCTGTTGCTTCGGGTTCCATTTATGGGCTTTCTACCTGTGCTCACTTCCCCAAAGCCACCCCTGATTTGAATGCTGATCAGCAGCCCCATTGGAGCAGCCTGCTTGCAAATGGGGTGGAGGGGGCTGATCGCAGCCTTGCCCCTGCTCTCCTTGGTGCAGCCTGCTCTGGGAACCAGCTCAAAGGATGGTAAGTTTGACATTCTACCAAGATCTTATCAAGAAGCATTAAGCTCTATTTCTTTGTCTTCCAGAGGATGTAGGAAGAAGCTGGTCTGCTGACTGTCATACTTGTGACCAGCTTGCACAGGACATGGCCGAGGAGGCAGCCCAGAACATTTCTGATGACCAGGAAAGGTGAGTTATCACTGTTCTCAGAGGGTTTGGTATAATTTTCCTCTGGTTATTTTCTTTCCCTTAGGTGTCTCCAGGCTGCCTGCTGCCTTTCCTTTGGTGGTGAGCTGTCTGTGAGCACTGACAAGAGCTGGGGTCTTCATCTGTGCAGCTGTAGCCCTCCTGGAGGTGGATTGTGGGTCGGTAAGGCCTTGGGGAAGGAGGCATGGCCACCATTCAGAATGTTTGCTTTTTTTTTTTTCTCTAGAGGTCTATGCTAATCATGTGCTTCTTATGAGTGATGGGAAGTGTGGCTGTCCTTGGTGTGCTCTGAATGGAAAGGCAGAAGACCGGGAATCACAGAGCCCATCCTCATCAGCTTCCAGGCAGAAGGTATTCCTGGATCTGGGGAAATTAGGCTTTTCCTCTCACATTATTTTATTATTTTTTCTTACAGAACATTTGGAAAACAACTAGTGAAGCAGCGTTAAGTGTTGTTAATGAAAAAACACAGGCTGTTGTTAATGAAAAAACACAGGCGCCTCTGGATTGTGATAACAGTGCTGATAGGTATGTCAATGTACCATGGCGAAATATTGCTTCCTTTTCTTTCTGCACTTTCCTTCCCATACAGAATTCCCCACAAACCTTTCATTATAATCGCAAGGGCCTGGAGCAGTGGTGGCCCCAGGTTCCATCACAGGCGGCTGTGTGCTACTGGGACCGCAGACAGCACATTCTCTGCTCTTCTCCAGGTTGGTATCTAACCCCTGCAATTGAATTTCATAATAAACCCTGAACTGTTCTTAAACTTTTAAGCTCCAGGGCACCACTTCTGCAGCAGCTCCCTGCAGCCTGAAGATGGAGGCTTCCTGCTGTGTCCTGAGACTGCTGTGCTGTGCGGAGGATGTGGCCACGGGGCTGCTTCCTGGGACTGTCACGATGGAGACCCCCACCAAGGTGGCCAGACCCACTCAGACCAGCTCCCAGCGAGTGCCCCTGTGGCCGATTTCACATTTTCCCACTTCTCCCAGAAGGTACGGTGAAGGAGGTATGGAGGCCAGCACCATGAAATCTGAAGCCTCTCCCTCTCTCCCACAGCTCCCACGGCCTTCCGCCTGGCATTCCTCGCACCCCCAGCTTCACGGCATCGCAGTCTGGTTCTGAGATCCTCTATCCCCCTACTCAGCATCCTCCTGTGGCCATCCTAGCTCGAAATTCTGATAACTTCATGAACCCTGTTCTTAATTGCTCCCTGGAAGTGGAAGCTCGGGCACCTCCAAATCTGGGATTCCGTGTTCATATGGCTTCTGGAGAGGCTCTCTGTCTGATGATGGATTTCGGGGACAGTTCTGGGGTTGAAATGAGGCTACACAACATGTCTGAGGCAATGGCGGTGACTGCCTACCACCAGTACTCAAAAGGTAAGGTGCATGGTGTCCTTATCAGGAGCCTGTTATCTTTATTTTCTTCTTTTTGCTTTTATAGGTATTTTTTTTCATCTTTTACATTTTCAGTTGGATATGTCCACCTACAAAGAAGCAGAGACACAAAATACAACTTTAAATGTTTACTTGTGCCAAAGTGAAAACAGCTGCCTGGAAGACTCAGACCCCAGTAACCTTGGATATGAGCTTATTTCTGCCTTTGTCACCAGTATGTTTTTAAAAGCAAAAAGAGGCCACAAGCATCAAGTGTCCGTTCATTCTTATTTTTCCAGAAGGAGTCTATATGCTCAAGGCTGTTATTTATAACGAGTTTCATGGAACCGAAGTGGAGCTTGGGCCTTATTATGTGGAGATTGGCCATGAGGCCGTGTCTGCGTTCATGAACTCCAGCAGTGTCCATGAAGATGAAGTGCTTGTCTTTGCTGACTCCCAAGTGAATCAGAAAAGTAAGACGTATGTCTGGAGTCTGAGCAAGCACTTTTCTCTTATCTCCTTTTTTTCTCATTTTAGGCACTGTGGTTATACATCACTTTCCATCTATTCCTTCATATAACGTGTCCTTTATTTCTCAGACTCAAGTGGGTGACAGCCAGGCTTGGCACAGCATGACTGTCTGGTATAAGATGCAATGTATGTCTTTGTTTTAATTCCAGATTTAACAAACATAGACATACCTTCCTTTCTTTTGCCACAGCCGTCTCTGTCTACACAAATGGAACTGTGTTTGCCACAGACACAGACATTACATTTACAGCTGTTACCAAGGAAACAATACCCCTGGAATTTGAGTGGTATTTTGGAGAGGATCCACCAGTGAGGACAACTTCAAGAAGCATTAAAAAAAGACTCAGCATCCCCCAATGGTCAGTAAAAGTAGCAGTCCTGCTGAGTAGCTGCCTTCCCTGCCCTCCTTTCCCCATCCTGCAGGTATCGTGTGATGGTTAAGGCTTCCAACAGGATGAGCAGTGTGGTCTCTGAGCCCCATGTCATCAGGGTGCAGAAGAAAATTGTGGCCAATCGGCTCACGTCCCCCTCCTCAGCTCTGGTAAATGCCAGTGTGGCCTTTGAGTGCTGGATCAACTTCGGCACAGATGTTGCCTACCTGTGGGACTTTGGGGATGGCACCGTCAGCCTGGGGAGCAGCTCCAGCAGCCATGTCTACAGTAGGTGAGCCACTGCAAGGCGGCGGAGTGCTCTCTTTTGTTCATTTCTGTGCTTTCCACCGTCCCAGGGAAGGAGAATTTACAGTGGAGGTCCTTGCCTTCAATAATGTCAGTGCCTCCACTCTAAGACAGCAACTTTTCATCGTGTGCGAGCCCTGCCAGCCACCCCTGGTGAAGAACATGGGGCCTGGGAAAGTCCAGGTAGGCTCGGAGTCTGGGAAATCCTCCACCAGTTAATGAGACATCTTCTCTTCTTGATACTTAGATATGGAGGTCTCAGCCTGTGAGGCTGGGAGTGACGTTTGAAGCTGCAGTCTTCTGTGATATTTCCCAAGGTCTTTCTTACACCTGGAACTTGATGGACTCTGAAGGGCTCCCTGTCTCCCTCCCTGCTGCTGTGGACACTCACAGACAGACCCTCATCCTCCCGAGCCACACCTTGGAGTATGGGAACTACACTGCCCTTGCCAAGGTCAGCTGGCTGACTTACTGCTCTACTGGCCCATGACATCCCCTGTCCTTCCTTGCCCCTGCAGGTTCAGATTGAAGGCAGTGTGGTGTACAGCAACTACTGTGTGGGCCTGGAGGTGCGAGCCCAGGCCCCTGTCAGTGTGATCTCCGAGGGCACACACCTATTCTTCTCCAGGACCACCTCATCCCCCATTGTCCTCAGAGGGACCCAGTCCTTCGACCCTGACGACCCTGGGGCGACTCTCAGGTGAGCACCACCCCCACACAGAGCTGCGCAGCCCCCTCAGCCACTCCGATGACTTCTCCAACAGGTATCACTGGGAATGCGCCACCGCTGGCTCCCCAGCACATCCCTGCTTCGACTCCTCCACTGCACACCAACTGGATGCCGCGGCTCCCACTGTTTCCTTTGAGGCACAATGGCTCAGTGACAGCTATGATCAGTTCCTTGTGATGCTGAGGGTCTCCAGTGGTGGCCGGAACTCTTCTGAGACCCGGGTGTTCCTGTCCCCCTACCCTGACTCGGCGTTCAGGTACCTGACCCTGTATTCAGCACAGCTCAGCTCCTAAGATCTCAAGCCAATTTATATATTTCAGATTCGTCCACATCTCCTGGGTCAGCTTTAAAGACACCTTCGTCAACTGGAATGACGAACTCTCTCTTCAAGCTATGTGTGAGGACTGCAGTGAAATACCGAATCTGTCTTATTCCTGGGATCTCTTTTTAGTCAATGCAACAGAAAAGAATAGGATAGAAGGTAAAAAGGATTAATAGCTTTATTTTGTTTTCAAAATTCTAACACTGCCAAACGTTTGCTTAAGTTCCCTTCTGCAGAGTAGTGGGGCTGCTTGGCTCGCTGGGACTCGGTGCCATTTCAGAGTCATCACAGTTAAACCTGCTGCCCACTGAGCCTGGCACTGCAGATCCTGATGCAACGACCACACCATTCTCACGGGAACCTTCACCCGTGACCCTTGGCCAACCTGCCACTTCAGCTCCAAGGGGAACCCCCACAGAGCCCATGACTGGAGTCTACTGGATTCCTCCTGCGGGGGACTCTGCAGTCCTGGGGGAGGCTCCAGAGGAAGGTTCACTAGACCTAGAGCCAGGGCCACAGAGCAAGGGATCCCTGATGACTGGCCGCTCTGAGAGAAGTCAGCCCACCCACAGCCCTGACCCTCACCTCTCTGGTAAGTGCCACTGTTCCTGCATGTCATCCCTCAGGAAACATTATGATTTTGTCCTTTCTTATAGATTTTGAAGCCTATTACAGTGACATTCAAGAAGCAATACCATCGGGAGGAAGACAGCCAGGTGACTGTGCTTCTATGCCTGCTGCCTCTCTCTTAACATCTATTGGCTTGGTTTATCTTCCTAGCTAAGGACACCAGCTTTCCAGGATCAGGACCTAGCTTGAGTGCCGAGGAGAGCCCTGGAGATGGGGATAACCTGGTGGACCCCTCCCTGTCTGCAGGCAGAGCCGAGCCTGTCCTCATGATTGACTGGCCCAAGGCCCTGCTGGGTCGAGCAGTTTTCCAAGGCTATTCATCCTCAGGTATGAATGTCCTCTTTGTACCCTCCAATTTGGTCATTTCCATGCAGCCATGTCTTTTCTGCAGGTATTACAGAACAGACAGTGACAATCAAGCCATACTCTCTGAGCAGTGGAGAGACGTACGTCCTGCAAGTGTCTGTGGGTATGTTACATTGTCAGTTGCATTTATCAGAGGGGTGAAACCGCTGCTTCATCTTTCTCTTTAGCTTCGAAGCATGGCTTACTGGGTAAAGCTCAGCTGTACTTGACAGTCAACCCGGCTCCTCGGGACATGGCCTGTCAGGTGCAGCCCCACCATGGTCTGGAAGCACACACCGTCTTCAGTGTCTTCTGCATGTCTGGAAAACCGGTACGTGGACAACCCCATGTCTGTCCTGAGAGTACTATTTTTGCTCCCTTGGACTGGATCATAGGACTTCCATTATGAATTTAGTTACCAGATAGGAAACACCTCCAAACACACTTTGTACCATGGGAGAGACACCCAGTATTATTTTGTGTTGCCAGCTGGTGAGCACTTGGACAATTACAAAGGTAAGCTATGGTGCCAGTTGGAGTCACTAGCTAGATGACCCTCTTCTGACATGTTCCCTCACAGTCATGGTTTCCACTGAAATCACAGATGGCAAAGGCTCCAAGGTCCAGCCGTGCACTGTGGTGGTGACTGTGCTGCCCCGCTACCATGGAAATGACTGTCTGGGCGAGGACCTGTGAGTAACACAATGCCACACAGACATCCTAGAACAGTAATGATAACTCTTGTGTTTCCTTCAGGTATAATTCCAGCCTGAAAAACCTTTCTACCCTCCAGCTGATGGGGAGTTACACAGAAATCAGGAACTACATCACTGTGATCACCAGAATCCTGAGTCGTTTGTCTAAGGAGGACAAAACTGCCTCCTGCAACCAATGGTCACGAATACAGGATGCATTAATTTCTTCAGTATGCAGATTGGCTTTTGTAGATCAGGTATGGCTCAGAGGAGGGTGAGTTTAGTGTCTCTTTTTGTTTTATTGTTGTTTCTTCTGGTCAGGAAGAAATGATTGGTTCTGTTCTTATGTTGAGGGACCTCGTGAGCTTCTCTAATAAGGTAAGTGCAATTTTTTCCCAGAAATATTTTCCGCATTTTATTTACATCTTTTCTGTTCATGCAGCTAGGCTTTATGAGTGCGGTTCTCATCCTCAAGTACACCCGGGCACTCCTTGCTCAAGGCCAGTTCTCGGGGCCATTTGTGATTGACAAAGGAGTGAGGCTTGAGCTCATCGGTCTCATATCCAGAGTCTGGGAAGTCTCTGAGCAAGAAAACTCGAAGGAGGAAGTCTATCGACATGAAGAAGGAATTACAGTCATCTCAGATTTATTGTTGGTAAGTCACACTTTTTCTCCATCCATAAAAATAAACATCCCACTCCCTATGCTCTATGTTTCAGGGTTGTCTCTCTTTGAACCATGTTAGCACTGGGCAGATGGAGTTCCGGACCCTTCTTCATTACAACCTTCAGAGCTCTGTCCAGAGCCTGGGATCTGTCCAGGTGCATTTACCTGGTGACCTTGCTGGGCACAGTCCTGCTGGGGCGGAGACACAGAGCCCATGCTACATTAGCCAGCTCATACTCTTCAAGAAGAACCCATATCCAGGGAGCCAAGCTCCTGGGCAGGTACAAGCTGACAGATGACCTGCCACTTCTAACATTTGCTCTGAGATGGTCTTTGTTCCCCAAGATTGGTGGAGTTGTGGGCCTCAACCTCTATACCTGCTCCAGCAGAAGACCCATCAACAGGCAATGGCTAAGGAAACCCGTGATGGTCGAGTTTGGGGAGGAGGATGGCCTGGTAAGGAGAGCCTTTCTCAGTATCTCTACTTCTTTTGCTTAACTTGTTTTCTTTGTGATGACAGGATAATAGGAGAAATAAAACGACATTTGTATTACTTCGGGATAAAGTGAATCTCCATCAGTTCACTGAGCTTTCCGAAAACCCCCAGGAATCTCTACAGATAGAAATTGAATTTTCCAAACCTGTTACAAGGGCATTTCCCGTCATGTTGCTAGTAAGGTGTGTTGATGGTGACAGCTACAATGAGATTGTGAGAAATCCCTATTTTGTTTTTATCTCCTAGATTCTCTGAGAAACCTACTCCCTCTGATTTTCTTGTGAAGCAGATCTACTTCTGGGATGAGTCAATTGTGCAGATTTATATACCTGCTGCTTCTCAGAAAGGTCAGTGAACAGGGCGCCTTATTTTCCCTTTCTTGTACTTTTTATTTATGTTTTCTCTTTTTAGATGCCAGTGTAGGCTATTTATCCTTATTGGATGCTGACTATGACAGAAAACCTCCAAACAGATATTTAGCTAAGGCAGTGAACTATACAGTACATTTCCAGTGGATCCGATGCCTGTTTTGGGACAAGAGAGAGTGGAAATCTGAACGTTTCTCTCCACAACCAGGGACTTCTCCTGAAAAAGTGAACTGCAGGTATAGACACATTTGAGAAAGAATCTGAGATTATTCTGTATCCTCATCCGCATTTCCCTCCTAGCTACCATCGCCTCGCGGCATTCGCTCTCCTAAGGAGAAAGCTGAAGGCCAGTTTTGAAGTGAGTGACATTTCCAAGCTACAGAGGTAAGTTCCATTTCCTACATAAAGACTTCATAAATTTTCTTTATATCTCTCCTTTTGTTTATAGCCACCCAGAAAACTTGCTTCCCAGTATTTTTATTATGGGTTCTGTGATTCTTTATGGATTTTTGGTCGCTAAAAGTAGACAAGTAGATCATCATGAAAAAAAGAAAGCTGGTTACATCTTTCTGCAAGAAGCTTCCCTGCCGGGCCATCAGCTATATGCGGTCGTCATTGACACTGGCTTCCGAGCTCCGGCCAGGTTGACCTCAAAGGTAGCTCGAGCATCTGGGGGTACTCTTTGATGCCTGAGTTCCCACCCCTGTTCTTTGTTTTGAGGTGTACATTGTTTTATGTGGCGACAATGGACTGTCAGAAACCAAGGAGCTCTCCTGTCCAGAGAAGCCCCTGTTTGAAAGGAATTCCAGACACACCTTTATCCTGAGGTATTCCAAAATATTTCACTGCTAGATTTGGGCCCGGCTGAGATGCTGCTGTGTGTGCCTCCAGCGCTCCTGCCCAACTGGGCCTGCTGAGGAAGATCCGCCTCTGGCACGACAGCCGTGGGCCTTCCCCAGGCTGGTTCATCAGCCACGTGATGGTGAAGGAGCTGCACACGGGACAGGGCTGGTTCTTCCCTGCCCAGTGCTGGCTGTCTGCCGGCAGGCATGATGGTCGCGTGGAGCGGGAGCTCACCTGTCTGCAAGGGGGACTCGGCTTCCGGAAGGTAGGCTCCCTCCAGGTGGCCTCTCGTGGCGCTCAGGGAACACTTCTCCTGCTTTCCGTTTCAGCTTTTCTATTGCAAGTTCACAGAGTACCTGGAGGATTTCCATGTCTGGCTGTCGGTGTACAGCAGGCCCTCCTCCAGCCGCTACCTGCACACGCCGCGCCTCACCGTGTCCTTCTCCCTGCTGTGCGTCTACGCGTGTCTCACTGCCCTGGTTGCTGCTGGAGGGCAAGAGCAGGTGAGAGCCATCGCTTTTCCTTATAGCAGCTTTTGATGTAATGGCTGCTGTTGCTTTGTTGCAGCCCCACTTGGACGTCAGCCCCACCCTTGGATCCTTCAGGGTGGGTCTCCTGTGTACCCTCCTGGCTTCTCCAGGGGCCCAGCTCTTGTCCCTGCTCTTCAGGCTCAGCAAGGTACCTGCGACTTGTCCTCATGGCCCTGTTCTACGCTTGGCGAACCACCTCTTTCCTTCTGCAGGAAGCCCCGGGGTCTGCCCGAGTGGAGCCACACAGCCCACTTAGAGGAGGAGCACAGACCGAGGCACCCCATGGTAAATGTACATTAAAACTCTCAGAAACTCTCTCGTACATTGGATTTTTATTTTTTTGAATCAGGTCCTAATTCCTGGGGAAGGATACCAGACGCACAGGAGCCACGCAAGGTAAATCAATCATTATGCGCAGCAGCTAATCTATATTAACCTTGGCATGACCTTGTCATTCTAGCAACCTGCATCAGCCATTCTCTCTGGGAGTGGCAGGGCCCAAAGGAAGGCGGCAAGTGACAATGGCACAGCTTGTCCAGCCCCTAAGCTGCAGGTTCATGGGGCTGACCACAGCAGGACTTCTCTGATGGGGAAAAGCCACTGCTGCCCTCCCCACACTCAAGGTAACTGTGGCTTGCAACCACAGCCCCCTTCCAGCTGCCTTGTCTCTGTCCTACTCTTCCGCAGCACCCAGCAGTGGTTTGGAGGGACTAATGCCCCAGTGGTCAAGGGCCCTTCAGCCTTGGTGGAGCTCTGCAGTGTGGGCCATTTGTGGGACCGCTTCTTTGGCCTGCAGTTTGGGGACAGGATTTCTAGCCTACAGGTGAGCTGTAGAGTTTTTCAAACATCCTCAGGGGGGCTGACCACTGCACTTTCCCTGGGGGCAGGTTTGGCCAGGAGCAATGTGTGCAGTGGCTGCACCTGCTGTCCCTCTCCGTGGTCTGCTGTATTTTCATCACCCAGCCACTTATGGTAAGAAACACCCTCCATGGTAGAAGTGCCTTGGCTCTCTGCGCTGTCATGTTTTTCCTTCCAGGTATGCCTCATGGCCTTGGGTTTTGCTTGGAAAAGAAGAGCTGACAACCACTTTTTTACTGAGTCTTTATGTGAGGCTACCAGGGATCTGGACTCTGAATTGGCAGAACGTTCCTGGACTCGCCTCCCCTTCTCTTCAAGCTGCAGTATTCCTGACTGTGCAGGCGAGGTTGAAAAAGTAAAAAAAATTACCTATGCAGTGCAAATTGACCCGCAGCTCACAGCACTCTTGTCCCTGACAGGTCTTGGCTGCCCGACAACAAGCTCGCCACCTGCGCTGGGCGCATCCACCATCCAAGGCCCAGCTGAGGGGCACCAGACAGAGGATGAGGAGAGAGAGTCGCACACGGGCTGCCCTGAGGTGGGTGGCGGCTTCTGTCGGGAGGGCTTGCTTATGGATGCTAACTTAAAAACTCTTCTTACAGAGACATTTCCATGGACATCCTCATGCTGCTTCTGCTTTTGTGTGTAATATATGGGAGATTTTCCCAAGATGAATACTCCCTCAATCAAGCTATCCGGAAAGAATTTACAAGGTAGGAGGTTTGGGTAACTCTTCCAGATCTGGAAGCAACTTTTTATTTTTGTTCTTGCATTAAGAAATGCCAGAAACTGCTTGGGTGGCCTGAGAAACATCGCTGACTGGTGGGACTGGAGTCTGACCACACTTCTGGATGGCCTGTACCCGGGAGGCACCCCGTCAGCCCGTGTGCCGGGGGCTCAGGTGAGCTTTCCGTCTCCTCTTCATAGGAGATCCCCAGTCCTCATCATCTTTTTTCTCCTTTCAGCCTGGAGCTCTTGGAGGAAAATGCTACCTAATAGGCAGTTCCGTAATTAGGCAGCTAAAAGTTTTTCCTAGGCATTTATGCAAGGTAAGATGTTCCTTTTCCTTTTGCTTCCAAGACTGTGTCTTCTGACTGCTGGTTTGTTCTGCAGCCTCCCAGGCCATTTTCAGCACTCATCGAAGACTCTATTCCTACATGTAGTCCCGAAGTTGGAGGCCCTGAGAACCCCTACCTGATAGACCCAGAGAACCAAAACGTGACCCTGAATGGTCCTGGGGGCTGTGGGACAAGGGAGGACTGTGTGCTCAGCCTGGGCAGAACAAGGTCAGTGAGATTCGAAGGGCCGGGGCTCATCCCCTGCCCTACCCCAGTGTGTGCTGTTTTACAGGACTGAAGCCCACACAGCCCTGTCCCGACTCAGGGCCAGCATGTGGATTGACCGCAGCACCAGGGCTGTGTCTGTGCACTTCACTCTCTATAACCCTCCAACCCAACTCTTCACCAGCGTGTCCCTGAGAGTGGAGATCCTCCCTACGGGGAGTCTCGTCCCCTCATCCCTGGTGGAGTCATTCAGCATCTTCCGCAGCGACTCAGCCCTGCAGTACCACCTCATGCTTCCCCAGGTGAGCTGACCTGCCTCTTGGGCCTCCTGGAGTTGATCTTGTTTGTTTACATTCTCTCCACCAGCTGGTCTTCCTGGCACTCAGCCTGATCCACCTCTGTGTTCAACTCTACCGTATGATGGACAAGGGCGTCCTCAGCTACTGGCGAAAGCCAAGGAACTGGCTGGAGGTAGCCTCTCTTGTGTCATTTTCTTTTGAAAACCATCTGAGGGCCTTTCTCTTGGATGTTCCAGCTCTCCGTGGTTGGAGTGAGCCTCACCTACTATGCAGTTTCCGGCCACCTTGTTACTCTTGCTGGAGATGTCACTAACCAGTTTCACAGAGGACTTTGCCGAGCATTTATGGACCTCACCCTTATGGCATCATGGAATCAGGTACACGGTGTGCTCAGGGCCATGCAGATAGAGGCACACTGACTGTTATGTTCTTCTGTCTCAGAGGGCTCGATGGCTCCGGGGAATCCTCTTATTCCTCTTCACATTAAAATGCGTCTATCTTCCTGGCATTCAAAACACAATGGCATCCTGCTCCTCCATGATGCGCCACTCACTCCCCAGCATCTTTGTAGCAGGGGTAAGAACTCTCCCCTTTATCAGGTGATTTCCAGGTCAGTGCTCTCTGGATTTTCTTTCTGCAGCTGGTGGGGGCACTGATGCTGGCCGCCCTCTCCCACCTGCACCGATTTCTGCTCTCTATGTGGGTTCTACCACCTGGCACCTTCACAGACGCCTTCCCCGGGCTGCTGTTTCATTTTCCCAGAAGAAGCCAAAAAGACTGCCTCCTTGGCCTTTCCAAGTCTGACCAGCGGGCCATGGCTTGTTACTTTGGGATCCTTTTAATAGTCTCTGCCACACTGTGTTTTGGAATGGTAAGTAAACACATCCCCAACTTTCAAGTTATGAAATTTGTCTTTATTTTTTTCTTTTTCCTAGCTGAGAGGTTTTCTCATGACTTTACCCCAAAAAAGAAAATCTTTTCAAAGTAAATCTTTTGTGAGACTTAAAGATGTCACTGCTTATATGTGGGAAAAGGTCCTCACCTTTCTGAGACTGGAAACACCAAAGTTGGAAGAGGCTGAGATGGTTGAGAATCACGTAAGCTGTGAGATCTTGGATTACTGAGCATGTGCATTTACTAATCTAATTTTCTTCCCTTCAGAATTACTACTTGGATGAATTTGCAAATCTGTTAGACGAACTTCTGATGAAGATTAATGGTTTGTCCGACAGCCTACAACTCCCCCTTCTGGAAAAAACATCCAACAACACAGGGGAGGCAAGGACAGAAGAGAGTCCCTTAGTGGACATTTCTAGTTACCAAGCTGCTGAGGTAAGACCATGCAAAATTATTTATGTCAATTTAATGCAATCATAACTTTGGTTTCATTCCACAGGAAAACACAACGCTTTCTGGACTATCACTTTATGAGGTATTTATCAAAAGTATGTTTGGCAAAAAGTTGTTTCAGTATGTTTTTCATTTTTTCTTTTTAGCCAGCAGACATCAAGGACTTCTGAGGAGCCTGGTACCTTGCATAGGCACTATGGACCCTGTTTTGCTTAACCCACCCAACAGCCAATTTTAGCAGACATCCTAGTTTTGCAGGTGAGAAGAGCTGAGGTACGAAGAAGTTTTGTTAATTTTTCCAGTTCACGTAACAAGTAAATGGGAAACCAGGATGAAAATCAAGGTTTATCTGTCATCAGACTGTTACTCATAATCACCATTCGGAGAGTTCAGATGTGGGACAAGATTCTAACTCCAGCCTTCTCCCAAATGGTTAATTTGCCAGTTGCCCTAGAGTTACATATTGTCTTATTTGTTTGTTTTACTGAATCTGTCTGAGTATTAAAAGCCTTGTATCTTGTGAAATTTCTTTCAGGTCTCATAAAAGCGATGAAAGAGACCAGGATAACATTCTAATATTTAAATAAGATTTTTGAAGTAAAATCCTTATTTTGTAAATTTAACAATTGAATCTTGCTAGATTAATAACGCATCTTTCCTGATTTACTAATTCAATATAAAATGGTTATTCAAACTGAACTTCGAAGTTATCTGGGCGGCTGTTTTGGAAT